CCTTGGGCTTTCTGGCCTCCAGAACTACAAGAAAATAAGTTTCTGTTGTTTAATCCCCCAAACTTATGGTACTTGGCTACGGCAGCCAGAGCAAACCAGTACAATAACTGATACAGACAACATCCAAAGGATAGTGGAGTAGAAAGACCGAAGAACTCTGGGCCTTTCATGTCACAGCAAGAGCCTCCACACCAACTCTGGCTTCTCTATGCAAAAAAATAAATCCCTGTCTTATTTAAGCCGCTGTTCTTCCCATCTCTAGCCCACGTAGCTGAAGCTATATCCTCACAAATTCAGCATCTAAAACTTCCTCTCGACATGTGCTGTCCTGACTGATTTCACATGGAAATGAATCCCCAGAATAAAGAAATAAATTGAGATCAACACTGTCATCAAGATTGTAAAGACTGTCTTCCTTTCGCACACAGACACTGAGTGTTTCTTCCAGATGGAAAGCAGGTGGGGTTGGGTGGAAGGGGATGCAGGAAGCCCTTACTGTGAAGGAGCAGCACATCCTGGCAGGACTGAGGGGGAGGTCTGGAGGAACCACACTGGCTCTACTCACTCTATGGAGACAGAGCAGAACATCTCTCTAAGGAAAAAGAAAGGGCACCAGGTCCAGGAGAGACTGCCCAGGAGCGGAGGCCAACACAAAGATTCAAAAGAAGTGCTTCTTTCTGTCCTGGGCTAAAACGAACCACACGTACATTCCCATTCCTTCCCAAGATGGCCTCTTCCATTCTGCTGTCCCTGAACAACTTGAGGACTGGGGAGTTGGAGTTGGAACTTGCAGTATTAAAACTCTTTCTGTTTCACTTAACATGAAGCCAACGTATACTGGCCTAAGCAAAGAAGAGATTTATATAACAGAAACAGAAAAGTTCACAGGGCTTCCGGTGCAACTGGATTCAGGAACTCAAACAATGTCATCAGAAATCTGTCTATCTCTATCGCTTGGATCTGATTTCCTTGTGTTTGCTCAAATCTCAAGCAGGTAAATATGCCACAGCAGCAGCAAGCTTGCATTTTCCCAGCTTACTAGTGGAAAAGCAGCTTCTTTCCCACAGTTCCAGCAAAAGCCCCAGGGCTGATGCTCATTGGCCCAGGTTGGGGCATGTGACCATTGGCAAGACTCCCATTGGCCAGGCCTGGGGCAGGTGCTCACTACTGGAGCCAGAGCGGAGTATAAGCCCTACCCAATCACTGAACTACGTGGGTCAAGAGTAAAGGAGCTGTGGCTTCCCCCCAATCAGAAGGGCACTGGATGATGGATGAACTCTGTGTGGTGCGTCTTCACACTGACACCAGGAGGATAAGGAAGTGACTCCCTCAGCTGAGTGGCTGGCATGTGCCAGGCTAGAGCAGCTTGGCTATGGCAGAACATCCAGCCCCACCGTGTGGACGGTAGGGTAAGACCCAGCCCTAGTCTGGCCTCAGGCCCTGGTGGAAACTGACATTCTTCTCCCAGGCAGAGATGAGGAAACTGGTGTGGGGTTGCCGGGGCCAGCAACCACTTTTCTAAAGCCAAAGACGCAGAAGGTGCTGCCAGTCCAACGCTTCCTCCATGGAGGCCTTCACCCACCCACACCCATCTAAGAGTTCCCAAGACCTGTTTTTTCTGGCTATTCCTAGACAGCCATCACCCCCACTCACATGTCTTCCACAAGGTCAGTGACCCCAGTCACACTGGTCTGGCCCAGGCTGATGGGCCCTCCCTGTCTTTGTTCTCAGGGCGGCCAGGCGGCCAGGCTGCAGGAGGAGTGTGACTATGTGCAGATGATCGAGGTGCAGCACAAGCAGTGCCTGGAGGAGGCCCAGCTGGAGAATGAGACAATAGGTGAGGCCCCCATGGGCAGAGAGGGGCTGCATTCACCCATGTGTCTTCTGCCTTACCCCCATAGGCTGCAGCAAGATGTGGGACAACCTCACCTGCTGGCCAGCCACCCCTCGGGGCCAGGTAGTTGTCTTGGCCTGTCCCCTCATCTTCAAGCTCTTCTCCTCCATTCAAGGTAAGACCCCTGGGTTGAAGAGGTGATGTGAGAGCCTTTGTCCTTGCCCCTGCCCTCCACCCAGGCCGCAATGTAAGCCGCAGCTGCACCGACGAAGGCTGGACGCACCTGGAGCCTGGCCCGTACCCCATTGCCTGTGGTTTGGATGACAAGGCAGCGAGTTTGGATGAGGTGGGTCTCAGGGCACCCCCACCTCACCTGCACACCCAAGAGCCTCTCCCTGTCCCTCCAACAGCAGCAGACCATGTTCTACGGTTCTGTGAAGACCGGCTACACCATTGGCTACGGCCTGTCCCTCGCCACCCTTCTGGTCGCCACAGCTATCCTGAGCCTGTTCAGGTGAGGCCCAGCCCAAGTCACAGGCCTCAAAGTTTGGCCTCCCAGATCTGCCCACCCCACACAGGAAGCTCCACTGCACGCGGAACTACATCCACATGCACCTCTTCATATCCTTCATCCTGAGGGCTGCCGCTGTCTTCATCAAAGACTTGGCCCTCTTCGACAGCGGGGAGTCGGACCAGTGCTCCGAGGGCTCGGTGAGGATCCTGGCCCTGGCCCACCTCCCTCAAGTGAACCCCGTCTTTTCTCCTCCCCCTGCAGGTGGGCTGTAAGGCAGCCATGGTCTTTTTCCAATATTGTGTCATGGCTAACTTCTTCTGGCTGCTGGTGGAGGGCCTCTACCTGTACACCCTGCTTGCCGTCTCCTTCTTCTCTGAGCGGAAGTACTTCTGGGGGTACATACTCATCGGCTGGGGTATGGTACCAGGGAGGGCTTCCAGGCTGGGGCTCTGCTCTTTCACTCTCCCTGGGCCTGACAGGGGTACCCAGCACATTCACCATGGTGTGGACCATCGCCAGGATCCATTTTGAGGATTATGGGTGAGCTGCTGCCCCACACACTCCCCCGGCCGATCCCTCTCATTCCTCCCCACGGTCTGCTCAGGTGCTGGGACACCATCAACTCCTCACTGTGGTGGATCATAAAGGGCCCCATCCTCACCTCCATCTTGGTAAGATACCCTCCCACCACCTAGAGATGGGGTGACTGCCCGAACTCGGGTCCCCACCCACTAGGTAAACTTCATCCTGTTTATTTGCATCATCCGAATCCTGCTTCAGAAACTGCGGCCCCCAGATATCAGGAAGAGTGACAGCAGTCCATACTCGTGAGTGTGGGCCTAGTGCCTCAGCCCCCAGTATACCCATGGCCTGTCCCTCCCCTGTCTCCAGAAGGCTAGCCAGGTCCACACTCCTGCTGATCCCCCTGTTTGGAGTACACTACATCATGTTCGCCTTCTTTCCGGACAATTTTAAGCCTGAAGTGAAGATGGTCTTTGAGCTCGTCGTGGGGTCTTTCCAGGTATGGGCTGTTGACTTAAGGCTGCATTCTTCTACCTCACCTCTCCTGTCATCTTCCTTCTCAGGGTTTTGTGGTGGCTATCCTCTACTGCTTCCTCAATGGTGAGGTAAGCCCCTCCCAGTCCTTGGGGCTTAGGCAGCAGTGGGCCTGACCACCTTCCCCTCTCCTAGGTGCAGGCGGAGCTGAGGCGGAAGTGGCGGCGCTGGCACCTGCAGGGCGTCCTGGGCTGGAACCCCAAATACCGGCACCCGTCGGGAGGCAGCAACGGCGCCACGTGCAGCACGCAGGTTTCCATGCTGACCCGCGTCAGCCCAGGTGCCCGCCGCTCCTCCAGCTTCCAAGCCGAAGTCTCCCTGGTCTGACCACCAGGATCCCAGGGGCCCAAGGCGGCCCCTCCCGCCCCTTCCCACTCACCCCGGCAGACGCCGGGGACAGAGGCCTGCCCGGGCGCGGCCAGCCCCGGCCCTGGGCTCGGAGGCTGCCCCCGGCCCCCTGGTCTCTGGTCCGGACACTCCTAGAGAACGCAGCCCTAGAGCCTGCCTGGAGCGTTTCTAGCAAGTGAGAGAGATGGGAGCTCCTCTCCTGGAGGATTGCAGGTGGAACTCAGTCATTAGACTCCTCCTCCAAAGGCCCCCTACGCCAATCAAGGGCAAAAAGTCTACATACTTTCATCCTGACTCTGCCCCCTGCTGGCTCTTCTGCCCAATTGGAGGAAAGCAACCGGTGGATCCTCAAACAACACTGGTGTGACCTGAGGGCAGAAAGGTTCTGCCCGGGAAGGTCACCAGCACCAACACCACGGTAGTGCCTGAAATTTCACCATTGCTGTCAAGTTCCTTTGGGTTAAGCATTACCACTCAGGCATTTGACTGAAGATGCAGCTCACTACCCTATTCTCTCTTTACGCTTAGTTATCAGCTTTTTAAAGTGGGTTATTCTGGAGTTTTTGTTTGGAGAGCACACCTATCTTAGTGGTTCCCCACCGAAGTGGACTGGCCCCTGGGTCAGTCTGGTGGGAGGACGGTGCAACCCAAGGACTGAGGGACTCTGAAGCCTCTGGGAAATGAGAAGGCAGCCACCAGCGAATGCTAGGTCTCGGACTAAGCCTACCTGCTCTCCAAGTCTCAGTGGCTTCATCTGTCAAGTGGGATCTGTCACACCAGCCATACTTATCTCTCTGTGCTGTGGAAGCAACAGGAATCAAGAGCTGCCCTCCTTGTCCACCCACCTATGTGCCAACTGTTGTAACTAGGCTCAGAGATGTGCACCCATGGGCTCTGACAGAAAGCAGATACCTCACCCTGCTACACATACAGGATTTGAACTCAGATCTGTCTGATAGGAATGTGAAAGCACGGACTCTTACTGCTAACTTTTGTGTATCGTAACCAGCCAGATCCTCTTGGTTATTTGTTTACCACTTGTATTATTAATGCCATTATCCCTGAATCCCCCTTGCCACCCCACCCTCCCTGGAGTGTGGCTGAGGAGGCCTCCATCTCATGTATCATCTGGATAGGAGCCTGCTGGTCACAGCCTCCTCTGTCTGCCCTTCACCCCAGTGGCCACTCAGCTTCCTACCCACACCTCTGCCAGAAGATCCCCTCAGGACTGCAACAGGCTTGTGCAACAATAAATGTTGGCTTGGATTGGCTTGGTTCCCCTGGTGGTTGATATTCTC